TCCTGCTCACTGGGCCTTGGTTTCCTCTTGTGCAACTGAAGAACATGGAAAAAATGATCCCTAAAGTCCTTTGAAGCTTTCATATTCTGTAACTTTTGTGCCCAAGAAGGCCTTACAGTGAGATGGGATCCCAGTATTTATTGAGTTTCCTCATTCATAAAATGGGGATAATAATAGTAAATGAGTTGACACGCGCTAGGACAGTGGAATAGTGGCTGGCACAGATAAGCCCTCGGTAAATGGTAGCCAATAATGATAGAGTATGCTGTAAGATATCTTTCTCTCCCTCTGCTTCTCAACAAGTCTCTAATCAATTATTCCACTTTATAAACAAGGAAATAGAACTCAAAGACATTAAGCACTTTTCCCAAAGGTCGCTTAGCAAGTAAATGGGAGAGACCCTATGACCAGGATGAAAGCAAGAAATTCCCACAAGAGGACTCATTCCAACTCATATCTTGTGAAAAGGTTCCCAATGCCCAGCTCAGATCAACTGCCTCAATTTACAGTGTGAGTGTGCTCACCTCCTTTGGGGACTGTATATCCAGAGGACCCTCCTCAATAAAACACTTTATAAATAACATCCTTCCATGGATGAGGGAAAGGAGGTAAGATCTGTAATGAATAAGCAGGAACTTTGAAGACTCAGTGACTCAGTGAGTAATAAAGACTCAGTGACTTCTGATCCTGTCCTAACTGCCACTCCTTGTTGTCCCCAAGAAAGCGGCTTCCTGCTCTCTGAGGAGGACCCCTTCCCTGGAAGGTAAAACTAAGGATGTCAGCAGAGAAATTTTTCCACCATTGGTGCTTGGTCAAAGAGGAAACTGATGAGCTCACTCTAGATGAGAGAGCAGTGAGGGAGAGACAGAGACTCGAATTTCCGGAGGCTATTTCAGTTTTCTTTTCCGTTTTGTGCAATTTCACTTATGATACCGGCCAATGCTTGGTTGCTATTTTGGAAACTCCCCTTAGGGGATGCCCCTCAACTGGCCCTATAAAGGGCCAGCCTGAGCTGCAGAGGATTCCTGCAGAGGATCAAGACAGCACGTGGACCTCGCACAGCCTCTCCCACAGGTACCATGAAGGTCTCCGCGGCAGCCCTCGCTGTCATCCTCATTGCTACTGCCCTCTGCGCTCCTGCATCTGCCTCCCCATGTAAGTCCTGGTCTTGACCACCACAGCCCCTGAAAGGGTCTCCCTCCTTCCTTTCCTCTTCCAGATTCCTCGGACACCACACCCTGCTGCTTTGCCTACATTGCCCGCCCACTGCCCCGTGCCCACATCAAGGAGTATTTCTACACCAGTGGCAAGTGCTCCAACCCAGCAGTCGTGTGAGTCTCAGCCCCATGGAGCCCTCCCAGAGGGTATTGTTTTCCTGGCCTTTTGACTTCCTAGCCACAGGTCAAGGATGCCAAAGAGAGAGGGACAGCAAGTCTGGCAGGATTTCCTGTATGACTCCCGGCTGAACAAGGGCAAGGTCTGTGTCTGAAACTCTCACACCACCCTAAACTCATCCTCCCTCTTCTTCTCCTCTCCCACAGCTTTGTCACCCGAAAGAACCGCCAAGTGTGTGCCAACCCAGAGAAGAAATGGGTTCGGGAGTACATCAACTCTTTGGAGATGAGCTAGGATGGAGAGTCCTTGAACCTGAACTTACACAAATTTGCCTGTTTCTGCTTGCTCTTGTCCTAGCTTGGGAGGCTTCCCCTCACTATCCTACCCCACCCGCTCCTTGAAGGGCCCAGATTCTACCACACAGCAGCAGTTACAAAAACCTTCCCCAGGCTGGACGTGGTGGCTCACGCCTGTAATCCCAGCACTTTGGGAGGCCAAGGTGGGTGGATCACTTGAGGTCAGGAGTTCGAGACCAGCCTGGCCAACATGATGAAACCCCATCTCTACTAAAAATACAAAAAATTAGCCGGGCGTGGTAGCGGGCGCCTGTAGTCCCAGCTACTCGGGAGGCTGAGGCAGGAGAATGGCGTGAACCCGGGAGGCGGAGCTTGCAGTGAGCCGAGATCGCGCCACTGCACTCCAGCCTGGGCGACAGAGCGAGACTCCGTCTCAAAAAAAAAAAAAAAAAAAAAAATACAAAAATTAGCCGGGCGTGGTGGCCCACGCCTGTAATCCCAGCTACTCGGGAGGCTAAGGCAGGAAAATTGTTTGAACCCAGGAGGTGGAGGCTGCAGTGAGCTGAGATTGTGCCACTTCACTCCAGCCTGGGTGACAAAGTGAGACTCCGTCACAACAACAACAACAAAAAGCTTCCCCAACTAAAGCCTAGAAGAGCTTCTGAGGCGCTGCTTTGTCAAAAGGAAGTCTCTAGGTTCTGAGCTCTGGCTTTGCCTTGGCTTTGCCAGGGCTCTGTGACCAGGAAGGAAGTCAGCATGCCTCTAGAGGCAAGGAGGGGAGGAACACTGCACTCTTAAGCTTCCGCCGTCTCAACCCCTCACAGGAGCTTACTGGCAAACATGAAAAATCGGCTTACCATTAAAGTTCTCAATGCAACCATAAAGCTGACTCTTGATTTCCTCCCGGGGAACTGTC